CCCCTTCCACATACCTCAGGACCCCACCCGCTTAGCTCCATTTCCTCCAGACGCCACCACCACGCGTCCCGGAGTGCCCCCTCCTAAAGCTCCCAGCCGTCCACCATGCTGTGCGTTCCTCCCTCCCTGGCCACGGCAGTGACCCTTCTCTCCCGGGCCCTGCTTCCCTCTCGCGGGCTCTCGCTGCCTCACTTAGGCAGCGCTGCCCTTACTCCTCTCCGCCCGGTCCGAGCGGCCCCTCAGCTTGCGCGGCCCAGCCCCGCAAGGCTCCCGGTGACCACTAGAGGGCGGGAGGAGCTCCTGGCCAGTGGTGGAGAGTGGCAAGGAAGGACCCTAGGGTTCATCGGAGCCCAGGTTTACTCCCTTAAGTGGAAATTTCTTCCCCCACTCCCTCCTTGGCTTTCTCCAAGGAGGGAACCCAGGCTGCTGGAAAGTCCGGCTGGGGCGGGGACTGTGGGTTTCAGGGTAGAACTGCGTGTGGAACGGGACAGGGAGCGGTTAGAAGGGTGGGGCTATTCCGGGAAGTGGTGGGGGGAGGGAGCCCAAAACTAGCACCTAGTCCACTCATTATCCAGCCCTCTTATTTCTCGGCCCCGCTCTGCTTCAGTGGACCCGGGGAGGGCGGGGAAGTGGAGTGGGAGACCTAGGGGTGGGCTTCCCGACCTTGCTGTACAGGACCTCGACCTAGCTGGCTTTGTTCCCCATCCCCACGTTAGTTGTTGCCCTGAGGCTAAAACTAGAGCCCAGGGGCCCCAAGTTCCAGACTGCCCCTCCCCCCTCCCCCGGAGCCAGGGAGTGGTTGGTGAAAGGGGGAGGCCAGCTGGAGAACAAACGGGTAGTCAGGGGGTTGAGCGATTAGAGCCCTTGTACCCTACCCAGGAATGGTTGGGGAGGAGGAGGAAGAGGTAGGAGGTAGGGGAGGGGGCGGGGTTTTGTCACCTGTCACCTGCTCCGGCTGTGCCTAGGGCGGGCGGGCGGGGAGTGGGGGGACCGGTATAAAGCGGTAGGCGCCTGTGCCCGCTCCACCTCTCAAGCAGCCAGCGCCTGCCTGAATCTGTTCTGCCCCCTCCCCACCCATTTCACCACCACCATGACACCGGGCACCCAGTCTCCTTTCTTCCTGCTGCTGCTCCTCACAGTGCTTACAGGTGAGGGGCACGAGGTGGGGAGTGGGCTGCCCAGACCCAACCCTATGACTTTAACTTCTTACAGCTACCACAGCCCCTAAACCCGCAACAGTTGTTACGGGTTCTGGTCATGCAAGCTCTACCCCAGGTGGAGAAAAGGAGACTTCGGCTACCCAGAGAAGTTCAGTGCCCAGCTCTACTGAGAAGAATGCTGTGAGTATGACCAGCAGCGTACTCTCCAGCCACAGCCCCGGTTCAGGCTCCTCCACCACTCAGGGACAGGATGTCACTCTGGCCCCGGCCACGGAACCAGCTTCAGGTTCAGCTGCCACCTGGGGACAGGATGTCACCTCGGTCCCAGTCACCAGGCCAGCCCTGGGCTCCACCACCCCGCCAGCCCACGATGTCACCTCAGCCCCGGACAACAAGCCAGCCCCGGGCTCCACCGCCCCCCCAGCCCACGGTGTCACCTCGGCCCCGGACACCAGGCCGGCCCCGGGCTCCACCGCCCCCCAAGCCCACGGTGTCACCTCGGCCCCGGACACCAGGCCGGCCCCGGGCTCCACCGCCCCCCCAGCCCACGGTGTCACCTCGGCCCCGGACACCAGGCCCGCCCCGGGCTCCACCGCCCCCCCAGCCCACGGTGTCACCTCGGCCCCGGACACCAGGTCCGCCCCGGGCTCCACCGCGCCCGCAGCCCACGGTGTCACCTCGGCCCCGGACACCAGGTCGGTCCCGGGCTCCACCGCCCCCCAAGCCCACGGTGTCACCTCGGCCCCGGACACCAGGCCGGCCCCGGGCTCCACCGCCCCCCCAGCCCACGGTGTCACCTCGGCCCCGGACACCAGGCCGGTTCCGGGCTCCACCGCCCCCCCAGCCCGCCCACGGTGTCACCTCGGCCCCGGACACCAGGCCGGCCCCGGGCTCCACCGCCCCCCAAGCCCACGGTGTCACCTCGGCCCCGGACACCAGGCCGGCCCCGGGCTCCACCGCCCCCCCAGCCCACGGTGTCACCTCGGCCCCGGACACCAGGCCCGCCCCGGGCTCCACCGCCCCCCCAGCCCACGGTGTCACCTCGGCCCCGGACACCAGGCCCGCCCCGGGCTCCACCGCGCCCGCAGCCCACGGTGTCACCTCGGCCCCGGACACCAGGCCGGCCCCGGGCTCCACCGCCCCCCAAGCCCACGGTGTCACCTCGGCCCCGGACACCAGGCCGGCCCCGGGCTCCACCGCCCCCCCAGCCCACGGTGTCACCTCGGCCCCGGACCCCCACCAGGCCCGCCCCGGGCTCCACCGCGCCCGCAGCCCACGGTGTCACCTCGGCCCCGGACACCAGGCCGGCCCCGGGCTCCACCGCCCCCCAAGCCCACGGTGTCACCTCGGCCCCGGACACCAGGCCGGCCCCGGGCTCCACCGCCCCCCCAGCCCACGGTGTCACCTCGGCCCCGGACACCAGGCCGGCCCCAGGGCTCCACCGCCCCCCCAGCCCACGGTGTCTCACCTCGGCCCCGGACACCAGGCCGGCCCCAGGGCTCCACCGCCCCCCCAGCCCACGGTGTCACCTCGGCCCCGGACACCAGGCCGGCCCCGGGCTCCCCCCCCCCCCCAGCCCACGGTGTCACCTCGGCCCCGGAGAGTTCCGCCCCGGGCTCCACCGCGCCCGCAGCCCCCAGCCCACGGTGTCACCTCGGCCCCGGACACCAGGCCGGCCCCGGGCTCCACCGCGCCCGCAGCCCACGGTGTCACCTCGGCCCCGGAGAGCAGGCCGGCCCCGGGCTCCACCGCGCCCGCAGCCCACGGTGTCACCTCGGCCCCGGAGAGCAGGCCGGCCCCGGGCTCCACCGCCCCCCCAGCCCACGGTGTCACCTCGGCCCCGGACACCAGGCCGGCCCCGGGCTCCACCGCCCCCCCAACCCACGGTGTCACCTCGGCCCCGGACACCAGTCCCGCCCCGGGCTCCACCGCCCCCCCAGCCCACGGTGTCACCTCGGCCCCGGACACAAGGCCCGCCCCGGGCTACACCGCGCCCGCAGCCCACGGTGTCACCTCGGCCCCGGACACCAGGCCGGCCCCGGGCTCCACCGCCCCCCAAGCCCACGGTGTCACCTCGGCCCCGGACACCAGGCCGGCCCCGGGCTCCACCGCCCCCCCAGCCCACGGTGTCACCTCGGCCCCGGACACCAGGCCGGCCCCGGGCTCCACCGCCCCCCCAGCCCACGGTGTCACCTCGGCCCCGGACACCAGGCCGGCCCCGGGCTCCACCGCCCCCCCAGCCCACGGTGTCACCTCGGCCCCGGAGAGCAGGCCGGCCCCGGGCTCCACCGCGAGAGCAGCCCACGGTGTCACCTCGGCCCCGGAGAGCAGGCCGGCCCCGGGCTCCACCGCCCCCCCAGCCCACGGTGTCACCTCGGCCCCGGACACCAGGCCGGCCCCGGGCTCCACCGCCCCCCCAGCCCACGGTGTCACCTCGGCCCCGGACACCAGGCCGGCCCCGGGCTCCACCGCCCCCCCAGCCCACGGTGTCACCTCGGCCCCGGACACCAGGCCGGCCCCGGGCTCCACCGCCCCCCCAGCCCACGGTGTCACCTCGGCCCCGGACACCAGGCCGGCCCCGGGCTCCACCGCCCCCCCAGCCCACGGTGTCACCTCGGCCCCGGACACCAGGCCGTCCCCGGGCTCCACCGCGCCCGCAGCCCGCCCACGGTGTCACCTCGGCCCCGGACACCAGGCCGGCCCCGGGCTCCACCGCCCCCCCAGTCCACGGTGTCACCTCGGCCCCGGACACCAGGCCGGCACCGGGCTCCACCGCCCCCCCAGCCCACGGTGTCACCTCGGCCCCGGACACCAGGCCGGCCCCGGGCTCCACCGCCCCCCCAGCCCACGGTGTCACCTCGGCCCCGGACACCAGGCCGGCCCCGGGCTCCACCGCACCCCCAGCCCACGGTGTCACCTCGGCCCCGGACACCAGGCGGGCCCCGGGCTCCACCCCGGCCCCGGGCTCCACCGCCCCCCCAGCCCACGGTGTCACCTCGGCCCCGGACACCAGGCCGGCCCCGGGCTCCACCGCCCCCCCAGCCCATGGTGTCACCTCGGCCCCGGACAACAGGCCCGCCTTGGGCTCCACCGCCCCTCCAGTCCACAATGTCACCTCGGCCTCAGGCTCTGCATCAGGCTCAGCTTCTACTCTGGTGCACAACGGCACCTCTGCCAGGGCTACCACAACCCCAGCCAGCAAGAGCACTCCATTCTCAATTCCCAGCCACCACTCTGATACTCCTACCACCCTTGCCAGCCATAGCACCAAGACTGATGCCAGTAGCACTCACCATAGCACGGTACCTCCTCTCACCTCCTCCAATCACAGCACTTCTCCCCAGTTGTCTACTGGGGTCTCTTTCTTTTTCCTGTCTTTTCACATTTCAAACCTCCAGTTTAATTCCTCTCTGGAAGATCCCAGCACCGACTACTACCAAGAGCTGCAGAGAGACATTTCTGAAATGGTGAGTATCGGCCTTTCCTTCCCCATGCTCCCATCAAGCCTGAGTCCTTTCCCTCTCACCCCAGTTTTTGCAGATTTATAAACAAGGGGGTTTTCTGGGCCTCTCCAATATTAAGTTCAGGTACAGTTCTGGGTGTGGACCCAGTGTGGTGGCGTGGCTGAAGTGCCCATTTCCCTGTGACCAGGCCAGGATCTGTGGTGGTACAATTGACTCTGGCCTTCCGAGAAGGTACCATCAATGTCCACGACGTGGAGACACAGTTCAATCAGTATAAAACGGAAGCAGCCTCTCGATATAACCTGACGATCTCAGACGTCAGCGGTGAGGCTACTTCCCTGGCTGCAGCCCAGCACGAGACTGCCCTGACCACTGCTTTTCCTTTTAGTGAGTGATGTGCCATTTCCTTTCTCTGCCCAGTCTGGGGCTGGGGTGCCAGGCTGGGGCATCGCGCTGCTGGTGCTGGTCTGTGTTCTGGTTGCGCTGGCCATTGTCTATCTCATTGCCTTGGTGAGTGCAGTCCCTGGCCCTGATCAGAGCCCCCATGGCCTGCCATAACCTCCTATCTCCCCAGGCTGTCTGTCAGTGCCGCCGAAAGAACTACGGGCAGCTGGACATCTTTCCAGCCCGGGATACCTACCATCCTATGAGCGAGTACCCCACCTACCACACCCATGGGCGCTATGTGCCCCCTAGCAGTACCGATCGTAGCCCCTATGAGAAGGTGAGATTGGGCCCCACAGGCCAGGGGAAGCACCTCACCCTGGATCTCTTTTCCTTCCACCCAGGTTTCTGCAGGTAATGGTGGCAGCAGCCTCTCTTACACAAACCCAGCAGTGGCAGCCACTTCTGCCAACTTGTAGGGGCACGTCGCCCGCTGAGCTGAGTGGCCAGCCAGTGCCATTCCACTCCACTCAGGTTCTTCAGGGCCAGAGCCCCTGCACCCTGTTTGGGCTGGTGAGCTGGGAGTTCAGGTGGGCTGCTCACAGCCTCCTTCAGAGGCCCCACCAATTTCTCGGACACTTCTCAGTGTGTGGAAGCTCATGTGGGCCCCTGAGGGCTCATGCCTGGGAAGTGTTGTGGTGGGGGCTCCCAGGAGGACTGGCCCAGAGAGCCCTGAGATAGCGGGGATCCTGAACTGGACTGAATAAAACGTGGTCTCCCACTGCGCCAACTTCTGATCTTTCATCTGTGACCCGTGGGCAG